TTTTCTCTTTCCATATGAATCTATTTTAAGTCTTCACCAAGAATCTTTGGAGGATTTTGCAGGTGTGTGTCTATACATATTGTATGTGATGTGCAAGCTCTCTGGAAGAATTTGGTTGGTTTTTAGACTGTGTTTGTATGGGCAGAAATATATCTGTAAAAAGCGGGAGGGACTTGATTTTGGAGAAGGGATGGTATAGAAGATGTTTGTCCATATTTTAGCCTTGGAAAATCTCATGCCTATTAATGAAGGACAAAAAAGAAATGATTTACTGATTTGAGCAGGCAAATGAGAAGGTTGGATATTCTTAGGACCTTCTTGCTAGGTAGGTGTTTGTTTATTTAAAAGTTAAAAATTCATCCATATTTAGGTCAATACTTGAATCTCAGTTCCTTCTTTTTTTTAGATTTCTGGCTGAAGTTTTTCATGAGAAGAAAAAAGACTTGGAGCTTAGAACTGCTTTAGTAAGAACTATTAAACAGGTCTCCAGTCATTGAATTTTGGAGGCATGGGCTTGCAGTTGGTATAATCTTAACAGTATTCTTCCTGAACTATCCCATGTCCATTTCCCAAGAACAGAAGAACAAGTTCGCATTCTAGAACTTCAGCTGTTCTCAGCATAGTTCTGCTTGTAACAGATCTGTGACCATAGAGATCATCTTTCATGTTCACTCAGCCTTGTATAATTTTTGCCCTATGGTGTCAGTTTGATCTCTTTAATGTAATTAGGGCAGGTACTGTTAACTCTTTTTTATAGAAAATAAAGCTTAGCCACTTGACTAAGCTTGCACGTTTAGTAATATCAGAAGTCTTCGCTCCAGAGTGTTTGGGAATATGTCCAGCTCAGCCAAAGTTTACTTTTCTTGGGGGAAAAATAAGGTAATTTCTCTTCTATATCAAATTTTTCGTTGGAGAATCAACAAATATATATATATATATATAGCATGTCTGTTGCATATAAACCATATTCTAGATGCATCCTGGAGCATCATAGTATTTAAAATATATTATAGTAAGCAAGGACAATGGCAAGCAGAATGATGTGGACAGTGTCTCAGCAGAGGAGGTACAATGTACAAAAGAGGGAGACATTAGTTCTTGTTGGGGGAAGGAGACAAGCTTCATGGAGGAAATGCCATTTGAGTAGAGCCAGGGAAACTGGATAGATGGAAAAATTAGAAGAAAGGGGAATTCCACATGGAGAGAATCATATGAATAAAGGCATAGAGATGGGAACTTACAAGGCCTACTTAAGAAACTGTAAGTAATCTGGTGTGAATGCAGCATATGTTGTGTAAAGATAAAGCTAGAAAGAGATAGGTAAAAGCTATGATTTAGGAAGGTTCAGTTGTTTTGACTTGGTTTTGACTTTGAATTGGTAGCTATGGAATGTCTTAGGTCAGAGGACTGTCCTTTCTTAATTCTTTTTCAGGGTCAAGACCTGTCTTTATTAAGCCATTATTTCTCAGAAGTTGAAGTCACCCTAAAGATACTTCTAAATTAGACATTGGTTAGGGGAATCAGCATTAGAGCACTCTTCTGGTCATAATGTGATGTTATGATGATGATGCTCATTGGTGAAGTCACATTAAGGACTGCTTTTAGGGTTATAGTGGCAGAAAGCAGTAGGAGGAAAAATATCGACTTTACTTCAGATTGTAAAGAAGTGTGCTATTAGAGGAGTACACTGCATTCTCTCACCAACAGGTCTCCAGTGCTCATTTTGTGGGATAATGTGTGGCCAGAGAGAAGATGGTGGTGAGTGGGGAATATGCTTATTTTCTCCAGTAAGGCTTTTTCAATTGTTTTTATTTTTATTTAGATAATTAGCACCATGGAGCCTCAGGTGTCAAATGGTCCGACATCCAATACAAGCAATGGACCCTCCAGCAACAACAGAAACTGTCCTTCTCCCATGCAAACAGGGGCAACCACAGATGACAGCAAAACCAACCTCATCGTCAACTATTTACCCCAGAATATGACCCAAGAAGAATTCAGGAGTCTCTTCGGGAGCATTGGTGAAATAGAATCCTGCAAACTTGTGAGAGACAAAATTACAGGTATGCACAGGATTTGAAGCTATGTTGTTCCACCTTTCTCTCTCTCTTTTTAATATTTCCACAGGACAGAGTTTAGGGTATGGATTTGTTAACTATATTGATCCAAAGGATGCAGAGAAAGCCATCAACACTTTAAATGGACTCAGACTCCAGACCAAAACCATAAAGGTAAGAGGTGATGTGCTGGCTCCTGATTCAGGTAATGGAATTAGCTCCTCTTGCCTTTTCCTAGGTCTCATATGCCCGTCCGAGCTCTGCCTCAATCAGGGATGCTAACCTCTATGTTAGCGGCCTTCCCAAAACCATGACCCAGAAGGAACTGGAGCAACTTTTCTCGCAATACGGCCGTATCATCACCTCACGAATCCTGGTTGATCAAGTCACAGGTTAAGTGTTTCTTTGTAATTTCTTTCCTTGTACTCTTTACAAAGGCTCTTTCTCTTTCCCCAGGAGTGTCCAGAGGGGTGGGATTCATCCGCTTTGATAAGAGGATTGAGGCAGAAGAAGCCATCAAAGGGCTGAATGGCCAGAAGCCCAGCGGTGCTACGGAACCGATTACTGTGAAGTTTGCCAACAACCCCAGCCAGAAGTCCAGCCAGGCCCTGCTCTCCCAGCTCTACCAGTCCCCCAACCGGCGCTACCCAGGTCCACTTCACCACCAGGCTCAGAGGTTCAGGTAGGCATGCCCAAAGAGGAAGAAGCCCTGCTCATTAACCCAGAGACCCTCCTTCTCTTTGCAGGCTGGACAATTTGCTTAATATGGCCTATGGCGTAAAGAGGTAATTAAAACTCCACAGATTGCCAGATGTCCGGACCAGTCCCCCCTTCTGCTTGTCCCCCCAGGTTCTCCCCAATTACCATTGATGGAATGACAAGCCTTGTGGGAATGAACATCCCTGGTCACACAGGAACTGGGTGGTGCATCTTTGTCTACAACCTGTCCCCCGATTCCGATGAGAGTGTCCTCTGGCAGCTCTTTGGCCCCTTTGGAGCAGTGAACAACGTAAAGGTGATTCGTGACTTCAACACCAACAAGTGCAAGGGATTCGGCTTTGTCACCATGACCAACTATGATGAGGCGGCCATGGCCATCGCCAGCCTCAACGGGTACCGCCTGGGAGACAGAGTGTTGCAAGTTTCCTTTAAAACCAACAAAGCCCACAAGTCCTGAATTTCCCATTCTTACTTACTAAAATATATATAGAAATATATACGAACAAAACACACGCGCGCACACACACACATACACGAAAGAGAGAGAAACAAACTTTTCAAGGCTTATATTCAACCATGGACTTTATAAGCCAGTGTTGCCTAAGTATTAAAACATTGGATTATCCTGAGGTGTACCAGGAAAGGATTTTATAATGCTTAGAAAAAAAGAAAAAAAAAAAACAAAAAATACCTTTGATGCATTGAATGTTCTTTCATAGCTGTCGTTGTTGAATATAATATACATAGATAGCGATGTGCAGGGATTTTTACCCAGCCAGCTAACTTTACTACCTTCCTTGAAGGTGGATCTTTTTAAGATGACCATTCGCTCATTTGAAGAAGAAAAACAAAAAACAAAAAAAATAATAAAAATAAAACAATTTTTACAAAGTAATGGGATTCAAAGAAAGGAAAAAAAGATTTTTCTTTTTTGTCAAAATATCGATCCAATCAGATTGGTAAAAACCCCCACACAAATTAAAGAGGAATAATAAAAATTGCAAAAATAAAAAAAAACTTTTGCAAATTTTTTTATTTTTCCTTCTTTCTTTTATATCATGTGAACTAAAACAGTCTTCTGTTAGGGGATGGGGGCAAGGGGGATACCTGATGACATTAACAATTTAATAACATTAACATTGTTGCCAAAGAGGTGGTCTCTTTGCTGAAAATGGGTTTCAAGAAAAATCTATTTTTATAAAATATAAAGAATTTTTACAAGAGAATCTGGATTTGAGAAAAAAATATTTTGACTGGCTAATTTAGGGGAAATTGACAACTTTGTCGCGTTCATACTGCACTGGTAACTTTTTAGAGATCAAGATGTGTGTTTTAAACTGGATTCGTAGACTGTTTTTTGAAGGATGGGCTATAAACAGATGATCTTCATATCTTTTCATAGCATGTAATAATAATTAAAAAACAATTATTAATTACTAGGGGAAAGGAGTGTTCGTTCTACCCAGGGTACCACAGTTCCCCACAGTCAAAACCCAAAAGCAAGGAGATGAGTTGAAAGACAGTTTTTCTTTAAGTCATCAGTATGGGATGTCAGCAGAACAAAAATTAAAAAGATTAATTTTCCTTTTGATCTAAAACTTCCTTAGTTTGAGCAGTAGGTGCTACAAAATTATTTACATATCTTAGTATCATAGTTAAATGTAATGTGTTTAGGAGAGGAAAACAAAAGATACATTTGCTTTAAATTCATTAAGAAATTTTCAAATTCACTTTGTAGCCCATGCTGATAGAATTGGGCTGTGTTGGTACATTTGAAACACTGTTTATGTTGCTTGAAACACTTATTTATTTAATCGCCGATGTGATGATGCCTATGGCCGAGATCAAATATAGCTAGATTGGCTAGACTACTTATTTGTTTACTTAAACTATGGGAAGAAGCATATTATTGTGTCATTCTGTTGTGTGTGTATGTGTATATACAATATAAATATATATATATAAAGTTATTTTTTCTTTGGGTTAATTTATTATAAGTTGTAACACTTGGCTAGTTTTGTTTGTATATGTCTTAAAATGTTTTCTTATGATATTTAAGTGACAGTTAAAGAGGTATCAAGGTAACTTGTGTAGAACTATTCTTTGATATATTGTCATGTTTGTTGTGAATATTTTTTCTTACTGCACAGTAGAAAAATAAAAACAACTGAGTCTTTATTTTAATGTAACTCAGATTGGGGAAAACAAAACAGAGCTAAGGGAACAAAATGACTGAGGGAGCACTCTCCCACGTCCAGTGCACTGATCATTTTAGTATGTTTGTGCTTTGTACGGTTATATATTTAAAACGAAAACAAAACAAAAAAATACAAGGGTTCATGCTCTTCCCTGGGTAATAGAAACAGTTACTCGCTATGCATAATCTAGTTGATAGTTAAATTTGCTATTGCTTTTCTTGTCTTGTTATATAAAATCTTTTCAATACAAGTTTAGTCTTAATGGTAATAAAACGTTATGGTTATTTATAACTTGTGCTTATTTTGTGCATTTTTTCCCATGCTGAACCCACTAAGTGCATGTAGACAGGACTGTTGTTTTCACACTGAAAAGGCAAACTTTGTAGTAGTCGTTGTAGTGGTAGACAGATAACGAATACCAAGGCTGCATCATAGACTCCTCCTTTAAATTTTTTTTCTGTTTTTTTTTCCTCTTTTCGGTTTTGGATATAACACCAGATTTCAGTTCAGAGAACACTCGTTCAACATTCAGGGAAAGCTTTTTACGTCACCTGCTATGAATGAACGTAGTTTGCTGGCAAAGTTTTGATGCATTTGCTAAGCATTAGTGGGAAAGGCATGCCAAAATCTTCTCTATAATGTGTTCAATCTTGGGGGAAAAAAAAAGGAAAAAAAATCTTAGGACCAGGCAGTTGTATACTTTAGTTATTAATGAATGACTTCATGTTAATCTTGCTAGTTTAGATGATTTCCAAGGGAAAGTATTGTAAATGTTTTTTTTTCATAATCTTGTTGTGTTTGAATTATTTGTACTTTATCTGTCCAGACAATAAATGAAAGTGTGTAGAATGGATTTGACTTCCCAAATTTTTAAATGTGTTTATT